TTACTTCTGAGACTCTCTAAACTCTGGACTTGCCTCCCTCCCCTCCTTCAAAGTCTTTCGAATCTTCTCCAGCGGACAAATGAAGGGACTGAAGCTGGACAAAACCATAACCTAGGAGATCAGGGACCTACCCCATTCTGTTCCCCGTGCTTGGAATCAGATAATTTAGGACGCCGGGCCCGAGAAGCCTGGATAAAAAAGTCAGGAAAAACTGAGTTTCGTTTTGACCTCTAGCGTCGTGGCGGGCTGGCATCTGAGCTGGTAACGTGCGTGGTAGGTTATGTAAGAAAAGGGATGGAGGAGCCGCCCCAGCGGGAGCCAGAAAGGACGCGGTGTTCTCGGTTGCAATCCCCACCCTCCTCACCCAGCAGGGCAGGAGGCACCCAACTTGGAGGAGAAAGGGGTGGGGGAGGTGAAACAGAGACCGGAGAGTCACGAGGGCTGGGCCGCCGAGAGCAGGAGAATATACCGTGTCACACACCTCCATTCTCTCACACACGTTGCAGACACAAATCACTGACGGTTTCCACGTGCTGCGCTCGTGAGCGGAGGTGTTCAAAGAGGGGGCAGATGAGTTACTTCCCGAGACGGAACCGGGGGTCCCACGTCCGCCGCCTTCAGTAGCACAACCAATCTCTGAACACTCAAACCGCGCATCTCTGGCGCATCACCATCCTATTTAAGGCCACGGGCTCCGCCCTTTTCCTCCCCTCCCTTCTTTTCCACTCTTTTTCCATCCTCCTCCTTTTCTCATCACCGGGTCCTCTCCAGCAGCCGCATGTAGGGGAGGAGCACGGAATGCTTCCCTTACAGCCAATCATCACCTGGCTGCCTCTCTACTGGCTGAGCCCCTTTGTACTGTAGCAAATGGGCTATGGACTTCAGTAACTAGAGTCACGTGTTACCGGCGACACAACCAATGAGGGCGCGAGATCTGTGTAAGCAGGGGGAGGCACGTGCCGGGCCGCACGTGTCTGGGAGGGGGGGGAAGGGGCGGGGCCCACTGAGAGAGGCGGAGGTGGGTAGATAGACCCGGAGAGACGGCGAAGGAGCTGGAAACCGAGCCAGGGCTGAGCCGGCTGACAACAGGTAAGGAGATTCGGAGGACAAAGCGAGCTGTTAGGGAGTATTTGGGAGTGGATTTGGGGGCTGAATGCAGATCTTGGTATTGGGAGGGTTTGCATCACGTGGCAGGTGCGAGCCCAGAGAGACCGGCGCAGGGATCCTGATCTTGAAAGATTGGGAGAGGGCAGGAGGCCAGTCTCTATGGGGGCGGTTCCCGTAGGATCACCAGGTGGGTTCGCGTGCCCAGATTGACTGCTTGTGGGTGGCATGGCCTCAGGTGGAGAGGCTTGCTGCGGACTCAGGCTGGCGAATAGCCCTGGCGAACAACGGGCGGAGGGGAAGGTGTCTTTCAAGTCGGTATTTACTCTGAACTGAGGGAAGAAAAGAACGGAGGCCGCGTCAGACCGAGAGCTGCTCTGCGGCGGCCAGAGAGGGAATCCCAAGCTCTTAATGGGCGGGGGTGGGGGTAGAAATGTCTTTTTCTATTGTGTTTGAGACCGGTAATATTGGGGAGGGGGAGAACAAGTATTATCCCACGCAGTACACCCCAATCTCCCAGTTCATTTCCTAATCCTTAAACTCTGGTTTCAAACTCCCTCGCTTTGCTCTTCAGTTGCAGGTTCCGATCTTTGGGTACTCCAGGAGCTGTTCTATAGCCCCTGCTTCTGGACCTATGGATTCTCCATCTAGCGTTTCTTCCTATTCCTCCTACTCTCTCTCTTCGTCTTTTCCCACCTCCCCAGTGAACAGTGACTTTGGCTTCCCCTCTGATAGTGAGAGGGAGGACAAGGGGGCCCATGGGCCCAGGCCAGACACTGTTGGGCAGAGGGGAGGTTCACGGCCCAGCCCGGGTCCTATCCGCTGCAGGCATCGATCGAAGGTTTCCGGTAACCAGCATACACCATCTCATCCGAAACAGCGGGGTTCGGCTTCTCCTATGGCAGGATCTGGGGCGAAAAGATCAAGAGATGGTGAACTGGAGACCAGTCTAAACACCCAAGGTTGTACCACAGAGGGAGACCTGCTGTTTGCCCAGAAGGTAAGAGAAAGCAGGTGAAAGGAGATTCTCCTCTTCTTACAGCCTTTGTCCTATTTTCCTACAGTGTAAAGAACTCCAAGGATTTATACCTCCTCTCACAGACCTACTCAATGGGCTGAAGATGGGTCGTTTTGAGAGAGGTAATCTTATTGTTGCATTCATTTGGGCTAGGAATCCTTAATCTCTCTCTGTCCCTGTCCCCAGGATTAAGCAGTTTTCAGCAGAGTGTGGCAATGGACAGGATCCAGCGTATTGTAGGTGTTTTGCAGAAGCCACAGATGGGGTAAGTCCCGCTGGTTCTTTGCTTGGGTCTTCGCTGGTTTTTTAAAGCAACGTCATTTTCACAGGGAACGTTACCTAGGAACCTTGCTACAGGTAGAAGGGATGTTAAAGACTTGGTTTCCACAAATAGCTGCCCAGAAGTCATCATTGGGTGGTGGCAAGCATCAGCTGACCAAGGTAAGAACTTAAGAACACGAGGAAGAGGTGGGATTTCTTTTTTTCTCATTTCTCCCCTCTCTAGCATTTTCCAAGCCACCACAGTGATTCAGCTGCTTCCTCTCCTGCATCTCCTATGGAAAAGATGGACCAGACACAGCTAGGACATCTAGCTTTAAAACCAAAGCAGCCTTGGCACCTCACACAATGGCCAGCTATGAACCTCACCTGGATCCACACCACTCCAATTTGCAACCCCCCTCTCAGCTCCCCAGGTACTATCTCCTTTAGCCATGGTCCTTTAGGCACTGGAACCGGCATTGGCGTCATTCTTTTCCTCCAGCATGGAGTGCAACCCTTCACCCACTCTGCCCCAACCACCCCAGTCCCACCTACTACAGCATCTCCTGTCATCCCTGGTGAGCCTATGAAACTATCTGGAGAGGGTCCTCGTTGCTACAGTTTGCCAGTAACTCTGCCATCAGACTGGAGCTATACCCTATCCCCTCCCAGTCTACCCACCTTGGCCAGAAAGATGACCATAGGACACCGGGAGCAGCAGAGAAGCCATCCTCCAGTTGCTGCTGATGCTCATCTTCTCAACCTCTAGCCCAGGGCATACAGCTGTCCACTGTGACTTCTAATTTGTGTAAATATTTATGTATATATGTATTTTTACTATTAATGTGTGCATTTGTGTTGAGGGAAGATAAATCCTTTCTGATTAAAGAAATTTTTTTATACCTAAACAGTTTGCTGATTGGGGGAAATTGAAAACTTT